TCTCAACCCCCGAAAACCAACAATGCCCAGACAATCAAAAAAGTAATTATCTGGGTTATTTACACACTTATTTATCAGCTGGGGCCCAGGTCATTCTGATTTCCTGAGTGCTCTTCAAAGGAATCCAGAAATGAAAATATCAACTAGCAACATTAACGATAAAGCCCATCTCCTGTGGCAACAAGCTTGCTGAGGAACCTGTTTGTTTGTCCTTGGCTGGGGACTCAAGAAGTGAATGTGGAGAAGTGATCTAGCCCAGGGAGTGAAGCTCCAGTTGCAGTGAGGTTCTGGCCTTTCATCTCTTGCTACCATTTGGATCTAAAAACAACAGTTGGTGGTAGTTGGTAGTTGATGAGAAAGGTGGTAGTTGATGAGAAAGTGTAGTCTATAAAAGTCCCCCTTTTTGTATCTCTCTCCTCACCCTCCTTTCCCAAGGTGTTACCCTATACCTTGCCCCCATTGCCTAGATTTTCATTTGTCACTTAGAATATTTCTATGGAAAGGGTAGATAAAGAAGACAGCTGGTGAAGATGGAAGAGAATGGATGGACCTCATTCTGTAAGACCTGGCTTGGGGTGGGGTGCGGGTGGAGGTAGTCGGGTTGACAGAATCTTAATTAGAGCCAGGAGGAATCTCAAATTCTTCACAGATCATTCTGAGGTCAAGAAGTGACATGACTGGGGTGAAATAGTACAGTTAGTGTCAGTGTTGGGGTTTTGTATTGTTTTCTTTCCAGACCCCAGGTCCATATACAGTAAAGACTCTAAATGTCGACTATGTGAAAGGGCTCAGGGAAGGCCAAATATCTATGGAAAAAGGCTGGGTTTGGACTTACAACCCCAACTGTAGCCTAACTGTAGGGGAAGCCATACTGTGGCCGTGGCAACTGAAGACATCCCGTCCCAAACTCTGGAAAGGATGAGGGAGGGGGCTGATGCCTAGGCCTCCGTGGGGAGGAGGTCTGGGCGGTAGGCGGTGGGGTGGGTGGAACCTAGCGTCCAGCTAGGCGGAAGGGCGGAGCTTCAGGTCTCCATGGAGGCGGCTTCTCCTAGCAACTCGACGGGCGTTGAGCGGAGCCGCTGACCTGATGGACGCCGACAGCCTCCTGCTGTCTCTGGAGCTGGCGTCCGGCAGTGGGCAGGGCCTCAGCCCGGACCGTCGGGCCTCGCTGCTCACGTCTCTTATGCTGGTTAAGCGCGACTACCGCTATGATCGGGTTCTCTTCTGGGGCCGCATCCTTGGCCTCGTCGCCGATTACTACATCGCGCAGGGCCTGAGTGAGGACCAGCTCGCACCGCGCAAGACGCTCTATAGGTGAGGAGGCCCCCGGGACGGGCTCCCCAGAGGAATCCAGGGGTGATGTGAATATTGTTGGCAGCCTGAACTGCACAGAGTGGAGCCTCTTGCCCCCTGCCACAGAGGAGATGGTGGCGCAGTCGTCTGTGGTGAAGGGCCGCTTCATGGGGGACCCATCATACGAATATGAACACACTGAGCTGCAGAAGGTGAATGAAGGTGAAAAAGTCTTTGAAGAAGAAATAGTGGTGAGTGAAGAGGAGAGCAGGAGGAGGGCCTACTGGCAGGGGGGCTCCTCTCCTGTCTCCTCAGGTCCAGATCAAGGAAGAGACCCGCTTGGTGTCTGTCATTGACCAGATTGACAAGGCTGTGGCCATCATCCCCCGAGGCGCCCTCTTCAAGACCCCTTTTGGACCCACCCATGTCAATCGGACCTTTGAAGGTGAGTTCTCTGGGGCCCCTCTCAAGGGCTGGCCATCATTTTCCTGCCTGCCACCTCTTTCTAGGACTGTCCTTGTCTGAGGCCAAGAAGCTCAGCTCCTACTTCCATTTCAGGGAGCCTGTTGAGCTAAAGAATAAGACCTTGCTTGAGAAGGCTGACCTGGACCCCTCCCTGGATTTCATGGACTCCTTGGAGCATGACATTCCCAAAGGTAATAGTCCATTACCTGGAGGCCATGGGATCTCTGGCCAGTTAGGATAACTGTTTCCTTTCAGGGTCTGAGGCAGTTGTTCAGGGTGACTTCACGTGGCTTCTGAGCAGGTGTGGTTTTGGTTGGCCCTGTTCCTGGGACTCCTGCTCTGTGTCCATGAGGTAGGCCAACGACTCCGCATCTTGTCCCTTGGCCAGGCCTCACCTCCTGCCTGTCTTATCTCAGGGTCCTGGAGCATCCAGATGGAGAGGGGCAATGCCCTGGTGGTGCTGCGCAGCCTGCTCTGGCCGGGCCTCACCTTCTACCATGCTCCCCGCACCAAGAACTATGGCTACGTCTACGTGGGCACTGGCGAGAAGAACATGGACTTGCCCTTCATGCTATAGAATGGGAGCCAGCCTGGATGTTTTTAAACAGAGTCTAAACATGATTTTCTTAAGCTTCAGTGAACTTGGCCTGCCTGTTCTGTCCTATCTTCTTAACTCCACCTCCGTCTGGTTCCAGATTCTGAAAGGCCCACTGAGCCAGGGAGCTCATTTCTAAACCAAGTGGCAGAGGGGTTGGAATGTGCTAATGAAAGAGATTCTAGACAACGATGGGTGGAAATGGCTGTGGGAGAAGGTGACAACCAGGGCCCCTTTGAGGAACGCAGTTTCTTGGATTCACACGAGAGCGGCAAGTGTGTCAGGCAGCCCACCTTGGCTCCCTGCAGCTCTCCCACAGTAAGGAGCTCACAGCTGTCATGAAGAGGATGGGACCTGTTTGGCCCATGAATTCAATTGACTCATTGGCCCCATCACAAGAGATCAGTGACTCAATGCTCAGCACCCAGCTGGCAATGTGCCCAGGACCCCCTGCACTTCCCAAGCAGTGAGCGCACACCCAATGGGTAAGCCCATGAACCCAGTTTATGACACTGCGTTGGGCAAAACTCCTGTCCCCAGCACTGAGCATGGCCTAAGCCCCATAGCAGCTGGCAAGGGACCCAACTGCCCTGCCTGCCTCTAGCTCCCAGCATTGCTACTGTGCAGGCCAAGGGTACTGAAGTTAGTCCCACTGTCCCCTGTCCATGCATGTTGGAGGGACCAGGCCATCGTGGTGGGGTGGGACAGGAGTATAGTTGTGGCCAAGGGCTTGTGAGTGGGCCTCCTACTCCCCAGCACAGGTGCAGGAGGAACTCTGGAAGCACTGCTCTCTGTCAGTGATACAGCTTCCAAGGTGTTCTTGAGTAGCAGACATTGTCCCTCAGAAGGGGTGACCCCACGGGCATGCGCACCCTGTTCCAGCGGGGGCCTTTTTTGTAGATGGGCTTGACGGAGCCAGGAGCCCAGCGCGTCAGGTACCTGTGGAGGGAGAACAAAGAGGTGCCTGTGAGGGCTGGGGGCCCAAGCTGGACGTGGGAGAGTGGAGCACTACCTCCTCAGGCCAGGCCACGGTTGGGCAAGCAAATCCTTTCACCAGTTTCCCTTTCCTGAAGTGCAGGGATTTTCCTGGGAGTAACTGCTGAGCGTCCTGTAAACAGATGGGCTGGGCTCTTGCTGCCGCAAGCCTGTGTGGCCAGGTTCAGGCAGCCCAGGGCCACAAGCTCCCTTGATCTTTGTAAATGTCAATGTTGGTGTGTGTTTGCTGAGGAAAAGGTGGCGAAGAGGCTGCCTGAAGAGCAGATCATTCCTCTCTGGCCTCAGCCATGGGGCGAGAAGAGCTGATGTAAGGCTCTGGAGGAACCCATTGCTCTTCCCCATTTGGCTCACTCAGCTACCCCAACCTTCAGGGAACTCCCCAGGGTACTATAACTGGTATAAGACCCCTGCCCCTCACCCAACCTGTGATGGGAATCAAGGGGTAAGGGCCCGTGGGCGCAGCCCTAGCCTAGGAAGGTTCCTGTAAATAGGAGGGGGGTGGGGAAAGATGGCTGCCGCCCATGGACCTTTGGCCTCCTTTGGGGATGGCCAGGGCCCTGATAGTTCCCAGAAAAGTGGCTCATGCCGGCTAGGATTGGGTTTTACTCTGTCCAGAATAAAACTTGGATCCTGTCCAGAAAGGCCCATCCTTCATTCTGAAAGCTCAGC